GCGGGAACTTCTTCCTTACTCGGTACTTGTCCACAGGTCCCAGGGGTCTTCCACGCAGCTTCTCAGCCTCCTGGTAGTGTGCTTCAAGCCACAGCGCCTGCAGCTTGGCGTGCGACTCCTTGGTGAACTTGTGGTTTTCCAGGATATGATAGAGCTCGCGGTAGTTGCCACCGTGAAAGGCCACGATGGCTCGTGCGCGTAGCACCGACTCATTCTTGTTGAGGGCCTCGCAGGCCGCAGGGGCCACGGGCAGCGACCAGAGGAAGCGACCCAGGCGCTCCACATCGCCGCTCTCTTCCAGGGTCTCACATACCCCGGCCACTTGCTGGGGGCTGAAATTCAAGATGGGCAGCTGGAACATCGAGGCAGTGCCGGCGGCGGCGAGGGCACTGAGCCCGGAGCGGGACACGCAGCAGATGCCCGCGGGCCTGGCTGAGTGTGCCAGGCGCTTGTTGATGAGGCGGATTGGGGCAGCGGGACACACTACCGGGTGGCGGCGGTGGCTCAACGGCCGGGAGCGGACGACCCCGACTGGAGGAGGTGCTGGCTCCGCGGCTTGGGGTTCGGGCTCGGCTCGGCTCAGGCACGCCGGCAGGCGAGCTGGCTCCGCTATTGGGGTGGGCGGATTGGCGGCGCGGGCGCCATGGAGACCCCCTGTCAGTCACCGGGTGGCTCTGCCAATCAAAGCTTGAATCAGCACGCCAGGACTATTTCAGCACCTCCCCGTGCTCGACAGCGCCCGCCGTTAGCTCCTGGACTTTTCTTCAGTATTTTGCAGAACCTGGAGGTTGAAAAGACATGCGAGTGTCTGGGAGAAAAAGAGAGGCGAGTGCGGCAGCGTTCACTACTCCTCCCTCCCCCACCCCGCTCTACCCCTCCCTCCCTTTTTCCCACCAAATAGGCAGTGATGCCACAGGAATTCAGGAATTCACTTTGGGGCGATGCGTTGTCTCGGTCGAGAGGTCTCCAGAGGACAAAGAGGACTGGGCCAAACTGAAATGCTCCGAGAATTCGCAAGTTTAGTTGTAACGAAACAGCAAACCTTGCGGTGGGAGCAGGAAGCCGGTGGGGGGAAGCGATCTTCTCATTTTTCCCAAGTACCCATCTCTGCATGCCTCCCTCTTCCCCTTTCCAGTTGCCAAAGCAGCTGAGTGGGAAGCAAATCTGGAGCAGCAGGAACAGGACCAGGGATCTGTAGAAGAGGTCAGTTTGAACTCTAGCCTTACTCCCTTCAAAGCCCACTAAAATAATTTTAAATGCCAACAAGGACATGTTCACGTCTGATAACGCAGATGCAGACCACGAAGTCAGACACTTTAAGAAAAGAAGGGTGGGCTGTAGGGACCTCCAAATAAAGGGGGAGAAATATACTTTCTCCCCCTCCCCCAGTTTAATGGACTTGAACAAAGTGCAGCATAGCCACATCTAGAGCCGAGAAGTCATTGGTAGGTCAGGACAGCAACTTAAAAGCTTATTTCCTAGATCTTTTTTAAAATATCGACTTAACTCCTTTCCTTGTAGGCTTATTTTGCCCCTACCTTGTGTTAGAACTTATACCTCTTGAGCTGGGGATAACAACTCTAACCTTGGCATTTTAGCTCAAAAACAATTCAGTAAAAATACAATACAGAAGGGCATCCACGACAATGCGGGGGCCCAGAAAGCACTTCCTAAGCCGCTGATTATTGACCCCTCCTGTAGTGAGGAAGGAGTGGCTTGGTGGCTCTGACTTTGGGCTAGTGGAGTGAATTGGCAACTTTTATTGATTCCCAATTGGCAGTCCACATCATACCATTTTCTGAGGCCTGGGTCAAAGAAACCATGATCTCATCTGGGCCTGTGGTAGGGGTTTGTTTAGTTTGAAGAAAATAACTGGTAGGGGGCTGTATAACAAAAACGCCAGGAAAACCGTTTTGGGGAGGTCCATCCCTAGACAGAAATCAGGTGAGAACGTTCACAGCCGAACTGGACTGGACCCGACTGTCTTTTCTTTAGTATCAAGTACAATTTGTATGCGGCTTGTACAGATCTGGTAAATCAGAAGGCAGATAGATAGCACAGATGGTTGGAGGTGTCGGGTCAGATCACGCCACGCCTGAGTGCAGGGCAAAGCTCGTTCTGACGGAAAACCCTGATATTATTTTCACAGATCTTCACAGTTCACTCGAAAAAAATAGCAGAGGGGAAGAAAAAAGCCCTGAAACCATTTACATCATTTCTGTGAGATTGCCAACCGCCTCAACGGAGAGGCTTTCTTTTCTAAGAGTTCATTTTCTTGAAATACGACAAGGCAGGGGCAAAATAAAGAGGGCGATGAAGATAATGACAAAGCATAAACCTTCTTTCCCTTGGAGCGACTTCCGAATCAGCCGGAAGGACAACTTTTAGAAAGAAACATCGGATACAAGGGCCCCGAACACGCAGGCGGAGGAGAATCCGCGGTGCAGAAAAAGAGGGCCTCGGTGGCCGGGCAGGGATGAAGCCGGACCCGGGAGGGCTGCGATCCCGGAGCTTCTGGCCAGGGGAGGAAAGCACCCCCTTGCTCCAGTTTGCAGAGGTTTATTTTCCCTCTCGGGGTGGTTACTTTGCCGGCTATTGCTCGCGAAATTGCTTGGCGCTCACCCTTAGCGCGCAGAAGAGGCGGTGGGGTCCGCGGAGACCTTACAGCCCGCGAGCCGAGCCGAGAGCCGACCCCGATCCCAGCGCCTAGCTGCTGAGGTGGGAGAGGTTGTCCATGCCCCAGGAGACCACACGTCTCCCTCTCGCCCTTTTACTGGACAGTTTGGAAGCGGCACATTCGGGGAGAGCTGGTTTCTTACCCTTAATCTTTGTGAGCAAGTGGACAGTCTAGGGGCCCCATCCAGGAAATGGGAATATTTATCCCATGGCCCATTTCTTGGATAATAGTTCTGCAAATAATTAGATGAGGGCGCTTTAGCTTCTGCGTGTCTGAGGCTCGCGGGCAACTGGAACTGAGAGTCTGAGTTGGCCTCGCGGGAGCCGCCAGAAGGGTGCGGGCTGCGTGTGGCAGAGTAGGAGCACTGTCTGGTGGCTTGGCAGGAAGGGACTGAGAAGTGCCTGGAGGTTGGGGACTACTATCAGGAGATCCATCTTCGCCATCGCAAGGGACTTGATTTAATTTTATTAACCCAAAGGAAATAGACTGCGCCAGGGCACCTTGGAATCACTTATTTGTTCACCAGCTTCACAAGGGGAAGGGACGAACAGGAAGAAGTATGTGAGCCGAGCCCCCTGGGAAAGAGGGAAGCTCCACGGGATTCCTTAGGAATAACCCTCTTTTGGGGAAGGCGGTGACCCTCACCCCACCTTTAAGGTGTACTTCTCCCAAGTTTGCCAGACGAAAGCTGTGACTTCGGGCTGGCTTTTCTTAATTTTACAGAAGGGTATATATTTTTTTCTTTTACCAGTTTTGAGGTTTTGTGCCAACCCTCCAGGCAACCCCTCACTTCTTATCCCACATTTCATTTTTCTTTTGCATTTGACCGGGAAATCGAGAAAGTACAGTGGCAGCCCTTGGCCTTGGGCCTGTCTGGGTGGTTTTGCAGCTTGCTACTGGTGGTTTGCAGCTAGTAGATTGGGACATGAGGTCTTGGACAAAGGCTCGGGTCTTGCCGGGAATCCATAGACGTCTACTCAGCTTTCTCTAGAGTTGCATTTTGTGGGGCAAATATGGAGAAAAAAATCATGTAGAAGATGATGTCCAAGGGCTGGTTTTGTAGCTAACTGTTTCGTGCTGGATTTAGGCAAAGTGCCCCCAGGGAATTCTGAGGCTCATGCCGGAAATATCTGGAGTTCAGTGTGGGACTTCTGCACATATGGGGATCTCACTCCTCGCTCTGCCCCTACTGATTTTCCTCTCTAGAGTAGAGGACAGGTGGAATCCTGGTCACACCCTGCTCACATTTGCCAGAGGAGAGCAGTGCTTAGAAGTCAATACTTTCCTACCTCTGGGTTCCAATCTTATCTTTTCTTTGACTTTTCCTAAGTCAAATGTCTTTTTTAAAATGTTGTGTTTTTGTTTTTTTCTCACACAATTTCACATAATCAGCTATTTTAAGAATGCGGTAATTGAATCCATCTGAATTCCTTGATAAAGACATTTGTGCTGCATCTGAGAGTCACAGACTGGAAGACAATGAGGTCCCCAGTCTTTTGTGTGATTTGGACTTTGGAAGAGATCTTGGTTTCCCTTTCCTGTGTCTCAAAGCCGAGTGTTGGTGGTGACAACTGGCTTTTAGTTTTATAACTCTACTTCTAAAAAAGTATAAAATAATCTAGAAAGTTTTAAAAGGCATTTTTCCGAGTTTGAAATTACACTATTAAAAATTTACACTTTCAAACATTTATTTATTTGGCATTCTGATTTTCAGGTATATCATATGCATAAATATAGATGTGTGTTTGTTTATGTGTTTGGTAGTACAGACCTTCAGATTTTGGAATGAATTCAATATCCTACTTTTAAAGTACTACTAACTATACTAATAAACTGCCAAGGTAGATTGCACTATTTCATGCATTCCTCCCCTGCCATTGTGCACCTTGTAACAAAGAACAGAGAAGGCTCTTTAATTGTATATTTCTGAGAACAAACACCATTTGAGCAATGTTTGTAGATTTCCTAGTGTTGTTAAATTAATTGGCAAAAAAGTATTACAATTAAAATATTGACCTAATTTTAAGAGATTAGTATATTTTGTTATTATTCTTCATCAGCTATTTTTAAATGACATTTTAAAGTGATGCAGAATTGTTTATATTGTTAAGTGGAGGAAATTTGTATAAGTTTAAATTTGGGACAATGTGCTACTTCACAGTGATGATTAATTAGCCTAATGTTTTCTTAAAAAATGTTAGGCTACCTGTTCAACTGTGTTTTGACTTCTAGCTAGTGGTTGATCCTAGGCACTTGGATAAAAATTTGTATCTAAGCCAAAGAGTAGATGACAAATTATACACTTTGTAATATAAACTGTGGTCTTAAATTCATTTTTCTCTTGTCTACTTCTTTAGGACAAGCCTAAATGTTTACAGCACTAACCACATCACTGCATTACTTGCTTAGAGCTACATATCAGTGGGTTCTTGTCTGAAGGATTAGTGCTAAAAAATGTAGCCAGCTTGTCACTTAAAAACACTTTTCATTATTAGTAATGAAACATTTATTGAATGACTGAAAGAATGATTAATTCATGGTTCTCTATTGGGACATACTTTTTTCACAGCAGCAGGTTATTTTTGACAATTTTCAAATCTAAGATCGAAATATCCTTCTAAAATACACATAGAAACTTAAAATTCAATGATGTGAAAGAATGTAAGTTTGTTTAATGTCCTCTCGGATGCACCAAATATTATTCACATTAAACTGTATGTGTCATACATTGTATCAACTGTTTGTATTACATGTGTAGTAAATCATAATTTCCTTCTAAGTACTATAAAGTCAAATAGAGGCATCAGCCTTCAACAAATACCTTAAATTCTTTGAGTTGATCCAGCTAGTTAGCAAAAAGTGCTTATTAAATATTGCATTATAAAAAATACAGTCACATGACATCTTACCCTTCAAAGCAGCAATTCTCAACTGAGGGGAATTTTGTTTCCCTCCCGCTGTTTCCCCACTTCCAGGGGACATTTGTCAATATCTGGAGACAGTTTCGGTAGTCTCAGTTGGCATCTAGTGGGTGCAGGCCAGAGATGCTGCTAAACATCTTATGATGAACAGAACAGTGGTCCCCCAGACCCCACAATAACAAAGTCAATAACACTGCTGTTAAGAAACCTTGACCCAAAGGATCTTGCCCCAAATGATCAACAAGGCACAGACATACAAAACCTGCTAAAATTTGGTTTATTGTGGAGTTGAAGCATTTACAAAGGACTCAGAGCACTTTCAATTTCATCTTGGGTCTAGGCCATGTTAATAAAATCTGTTCCTAAGAGCTTACTGTAATTTTGTTTTTTCTTAAAATTTACTGTAAATGATACTTAGGATAACCAAATACTTATAAAGCTTGTAAATATCTGTGGGAATGGTGGGGTTGCTTCTATCTTGTTAGGATCTATGTTCTTTGAATAATTAGTGGGACAGAGAACAATGGTTGAAAGTTATTGTTCAGTGTCTCTCTATTTTATAAATGAATAAACTATGAGGACCACAGAGGTTAAATGATTACCCATATTGCACAGTTAGTTAATGGCAGAGATAGGTTTAAAACATAGACTCAAACTTGTATCCATTATATACCTTACTTTTTTTACTCAAGGAAAATAATTTAATTCCAATTGAGTTTGAGGGCAGTTCTGTATCACACACAAATAGTGGTTAATGCCTGCCGTGTGTAAGGTCCAGTACTATTTCATGCTGTTGTGACTTTCAGAGTTTGGTGCACTCTAGTTCAAGGACCTCAGAGAGACTTACACTTCTGGGTCTTGTCAGGTGGTATAACCCTTGCAAGCCCTAAAAACCCTTGAATCAAAAATGTGTCTCTGGGATTTTTGTTGTTTTTTGAGCGGGGGTGGAAACTGGTGGAGTCTGGTGTTACTGAAGACCCTTCTCTGAGTCAGCACACTGTGTATTGGCAGGAAAAATGGAACTGAATGCAGCCTCTAAGGAAAAGAGATTGGACTTGAGGTGTCGTAAAGCTTGGTTTAAGTAAACAAAACCCTCTGAACTCTTTTGTCAGGTCTTCCAAAAGAATAACAGTGATGCTCACAAGCATTTCTATAATTAACAAGCTGTCAACATTTCTATTACAACTACAGAAGTCTATTACAGACCACAGAATTGTCATAAATGTTTCTTTAGGTCTGAAATGTTAGCCTTCATCTTCTTTTCAGCCTAAGGGCAATTTTTGAAACCAATTTTGTTTCAATCATTTTGGATCAGTTGTGTGGTAATTTTGGAAGTGCAGATGCTCTAGGCCCACCTATTGAAATAAAGATTTTTAAATGGAAACACAGAGAGGAGGCTGCTTAAGCCCCAGTGGGGACCAGCTGCAAAGCTCTGGCAGGGAATTATACAGGCAGACAGTGGGAGTAGATTTAGAAAAAAATTAAGGGACAGAGAAATGAGTGCATATTTCCTTTAACAGCAGATTTTTGTTCTCAGATCTTTCAAACTATGAAATTTTAATCTTTTTTTCTGTTTTAGTGTTTTATCTGTTATTACTTTCTCTGTTATGCCTTGGTTTTGGTGAAATTAATGTAAGATAATATGTCTTTACAGCTATTAAAATTGGGGGCTGAACTGATTTTTTTGAATTTTAGTATTTAGTTTTTATCTTTCATTTAGTTGTTTTCTTTCTATCCCTCTCATCTCCTTTCTGTTTCTTTACCTTTTTATCCTTTTTGTGGTCTCTGAAAGATTTCTTATTTCCCAATGATTGTATTTCTCTGTGTTGTAATAATTCATATTTATGTTCCCTTTTCTCCTTTGTGTTTCTTCTGACTCCATTACTCCTTCCTATTCCCCATTGCTGAGGACCTCCTCACTAGACTAAGCCTTGTTAAAACTGTGAGATAGATAAAGATACAATACTCAATTTCTGAAGGTAGATGGGAGGATGGGGAGTGGTTTTCATAGAAAAGGGAAATAGTGTCACTATAATGGTATTTTAGGGCAATGATGTTTCTCAAACTAAACTTTATAGAAGCAGATAAAGCAGTAGAGCAAGGACTTCCAATATTTTAGGTTTAAATCATTGCAATAACCACATGATTTTGGGCCCCCGTTTCCTTATCTGATAGCATAATTCTTATCCTATGGGATAGATGTAGGGATTAAATGAGATTATGAATGACTGTTCCTTGCACAGTGCCTGACACATAGTAAATTCTCAACAAGTGTTAGTTCCCCTCTTGTGGGCAACTATCCACTTAATATATCAATTAGGCCATATTGTCTTAATGATGTCTCACTTTCCATCTTGTCCTGGGTCTCATAATCTTTTGATGCCTGCCTTAGGTTTCTCGAAACTTTCCAAGCAATAGGTTATTTTGAAGTAGGCCTTCCTATTCTGTGGACCACTGTTGTTGCAATAAATTAGTCTAAAGAAGTCAATAGATAGCTTACATGAAATTCCCCAAATGCCCTCTGTATTTGTTTCCTGTGGCTGCCATAAGAAATTGCCACAAACTGAGTGGCTTAAAACAACAGAAATTTATTCTCTCACAGTTCTGGAGGCAACAAGTTTGAATCGAGGTGTTGACAGGGCGATATCCTCTCCAGAGGCTCTAGAGGAGCCTCTTCATGCCCCTTCCAGCTTCTGGTGGCTGCTGGCATTTCTTGTTTTGTGGCTGCATCTCTCCAATCTCTGCCTCCTTCTTTGCCTTACTTTCTCTCCTATGTGTGGATGTGTGGATGTGAAAACTCTTTCTGCCTGTATTTTAGAAGGATGCATGTGATTGCTTTTTTTTTTTTTTTTTTTGGAGACAGGGTCTTGCTCTGTTGCCCAGGATGGAGTGCAGTGGCACAATCATAGCTTACTGCAACCTCGAACTCCTGGCTCAAGCCATCCTCACACCTCAGCCTTCTTAGTATCTAGGACTACAGATACATGGCATCACATCTGGCTAATTAATAATTTTTTGTGTGTGTAGAGACAGGGTCTCTCTATATTGCCTAGGGTGGTCTCAGACTCCTGGCCTCAAGTGACCCTCCTTCACCTGGCCCTAGACAGTCTATTCTTATTACACACACTCACACTTACACACACACACACATACCTACATGTACACACACATTCCTCTCTATTCTTTCCTCTGCTCTAGTTCATTTGTTGCTATTTGTGCTCTTTTCTCATGTATTGTCCTCATCTGGAGTGCTAGGTTTTTTTCCTACTGGAAATGTCTTTTTTTTTGTTCGTTTTCCTTCTTATAAAAGCAATACATGGTCATTGACATAAAAATCCAAGCACTATGGTTATATAGAGTCAAAAATGAGTTTCTCGTAGTACTATTATTAGAGATAACTACTATTAGTGCTAGGTGCATATCCTTATGGACGTTTTTCTCTATGCACAGAGACACACATTTTTTCCCCTTTGATGAAAGTATTTATATTATCCATACTGTTTTATAGCCTTTTCCTGATAACATTTCGTGAACATTTTTCTTGACCATAAATATGTTATCATTTTGAAGGTTACATTGTGTTCTACAGCATAAATACCACAACTTATTTAACCAGTCCCTATTGATGTTTAAATTCCATTTTTTCACCATTATAACAATGAAGCAAGGAACATGTTTATGTATTGTCCAGTTTTTTCCTTCAAATTATTGGATGTGAAATGGATGGGTCAAAAGGTATACACATTAAACAATTGATACATACTTCCAAATTTCCATCCAAAAAGACTTTTACCAATTTTTACTTCTACCCACTCTGTATAAGAGTGTCATTCCCAGCCAGGCGTGGTGGCTGACACCTGTAATCCCAGCACTTTGGGAGGCTGAGGTGGGTGGATCACCTGAGGTCGGGAGTTCGAGACCAGCCTGACCGACATGGTAAAACCCCATCTCTACTAAAAATACAAAATTATCCAGGTGTGGTGGCGCATGCTTGTAATCCCAGCTATCTGGGTGGCTGAGGCAGGAGAATCACTTGAACCCAGGAGGCAGAGGTTGTAGTGAGCCAAGATCGCGCCATTGCACTGCAGCCTGGGCAACAAGAGCGAAACTCAATCTCAAAAAAATAAAAAATAAAAAAGGAGTGCTAGTCCCTCCTCACACTCTGGTCATTAATCTTCTTATAAATCTTTCCCAACTTGATAGATGAAAAATAATTTCTCATTTTTTAAAATGGGCATTTCTTTGATTATTAATGAGGTTATACATGTTAATATATTTATGGGTAATTTGTATTTATTCTTTGGAGAATTTTCCATTGGGATGTTTGTTCTTTCAAAATCATATGTAAGGTCACTTCAAATATTAAGGATATATATTTTTTCTTGTCGTGTATTGCCAATATTTCTTCACAGTTTTTCACTTGCCTTTTAACTTTATCAAGTTGATTGCCCTACAGGCAATCACCTATAGTTTTTACATAGTTGAATCTATCAAATCCAGTTCTGCCTTAGGGGCCATACTTAGTATTGCCAACCTTGCCAGTTATAAAAATAATCTGTATTTCCTTCTCCTACTATTCTTAGATTAAAAACATTTTAAAACTGCTTAATACTTCTGGATTTATTTTGTGGTCTTATGTAAATTTGAAATCTAACAGCGTTGTTTTCTTCTTCAAATCATTTTCTAATTCTACCACAATTATTTATTGATTGATCTATTCTTTTTCCACAGATTTGAAACGCCACCTGTATCACATACTAAATTTATATACATAGAAATTATTCTGGATCTTCTATTCTGTTTCATCGATATGTGTATTTATTCCTATTGTTTCACAACTGCAGTTGAAGTACATTTTAATATCTGGTAAGGCGAGTTATTCTTCAGTATTATTTTTTTATATAAACATCATTTCTTTTAATTTTAACAGAGAAATGTATCATGATTATATATGTCAGTATAAAGAAGTTTTGAAGCAGTACCAACTAAAATACTCAGAAACACCCTTTTCACGTGAATATTATGAGAAGAAAAGAGAACATGAAGAAATTCAAAGCAGAGTGTTGGCATGTACTGAACAATTAAAAATGAATGAAACAATTTTTATGAAATTTCGAGGTATTAATATTTTTGTTATATTGTTTTAATTATAATCAGCTTATGCTGTGACTTTATTTTTCAGTGCCTGCTCCCTTTCCATCACTTACTAAATGGACTTTAAACATGTATCCACAATAGTATTTGTACTTATAATTTTACTTATATGACATAGTTCCTTAACATAAAAAGTGTTAATTTGAGATGTGAAACACAAGATATTCTTAAACATGCCAGCAATCTTACCAAAAGTTCATCCGAATTGAAGAAAGAAGTAGATGAAATGGAAATAGAAATTAATTATTTAAACCAGGTATATATTTTGTTATATATTTCTAATATGTGATTTTGTTTTGTGTTCCCAATTGTCTTTTTAGCAGATATCTAGGCATAATGAAACTAAGGCTCTTTCAGAAACTCTGGAAGAAAAGAACAAAAATACAGAAAACAGAAAAGAACTGAAAGAAAGGTATAGGTAACCTTTAAAATTAAATTTTATGTTAATATTTAATGTAATTCACCTTTCTCTTTAGAATTTTTGGAAAAGATGAGCATGTACTTACATTGAATAAAACTCAAAGCAGTCAATTATTTCTTCCTTATGAATCTCAGAAATTAGTAAGACCAATAAAGATGCATTCTTCAGAACCAAGAGTTGCAGGTATAATATCTGTTTGTTATTCAAAAACATCATTGATTTAAAGTAGTACTATTTAATAATCTAGATATAAAAGAAGAAAGTTCTGCGAAGCAGTCAAAGCTTGCCAATATTGACTTTAGACAAAAAGAAAATGATACACAGGTAGGTGTCTCACTTTTAGTAGTATAAATTAAGCCAAGTCAGATGCTTAATTTCTTTCTTTCAGATATTTAATGACTCTGCTGTGGATAACCATTCAAAATGTTCACATATTACGACTATCACAAGTTCACAAAAGTTTATGCAAGTCAGGTAACTTTTTAAAATAAGAAAATGCTTTAATCAAAATACAAAAATTATATTTATTCCATTTTAGATTGTTAACCCCACAGAAACAATCAAATTCCAATCAGTGGTCGGAAAAAGGGGATAAAGGTATTTGCCGTTTATATTTTTCTTCTAAGAAGAAGAAAAATAGTTTGTTCTCATATGACAACAGATGCTGAGTATGGAGATAAAGGGACAGTAAGACAAGTAAGAGAATCAAAATGTACTTCACAAGTAAGTCAAATGTTTGATCTCTAATTTCTAAGTTTTATAGTTTTCTGTTACTTTGAATTTGCAGGCTATATATACTGAACATTTTGGGAAGTCAGTAGAAAATGATAGTGATGAAGTAGAAGAGAGAGCTGAGAATTTTCCACGAACGTCTGAAATTCCTATATTTTTAGGAACTCCCAAAGCTGTGAAAGCACCTGAGTCATTGGAGAAAATAAAATTCCCTAAAACCCCCCCGTTCGAAATGTAGGATTTTAATTAATAACTATTGTTAAATTTTTTAACATTTTGATAATTTCTTATTTCTCAGTAACAGAAATAGAAATGCAGTACCTGAAGTTCAAACAGAAAAGGAATCCCCTGGACTTTCTTTTCTTATGAGTTATACTTCTAGATCACCTGGATTGAATTTATTTGATTCTTCTGTATTTGATACAGAAATCTCATCAGATCAGGTAATATGAGAAGCCAAAAGTTTTATTTCTAAACAAGTAATATTTAATGGAAATTATTTTCCAGTTTAATGAACATTATTCTGCAAGAAATCTAAATCCTCTGTCATCAGAGCAAGAGATTGGTAAGTTGTTTGAAGTTTGCTACCTTTAAAAAGAGCATGATATTGTAATGTTTATCTTCCTTAGGAAACTTACTTGAGAAGCCAGAAGGAGAAGATGGCTTTACATTTTCTTTTCCATCAGACACTTCAACTCATACATTTGGAGCTGGAAAAGATGATTTTAGTTTTCCATTTTCATTTGGACAGGGTCAAAATTCAATACCTTCTTCTTCTTTAAAAGGTTTTTCATCTTCCTCACAAAATACAACACAGTTTACTTTTTTTTGAGCTAGTCATTAATTCCTTAAATTATTTTACTGTTCTGTGTTCATGAGGGCATAAATTTACATTATTGCTTAAAACATGAAGACTGCTTTCTTTTATTGATTAAAGCAGTAATGTTTACATTATTTGATTATATTTATTGAAATATTGAAATACTGAATATTTTGGGTTTTGTGTGTGCTATTAACTAATCATTATTTATTTTGGTTTTGATTTTGCGAGCCGTGGTCAGGTAGAACTTTTATTAATCTTAATAGAATTTGATGCTTTTTTCATTACTCTTTATTTAAATATTAAGCCTGCTTCTCCTTGGAACCTAAGGTTTTTTTCTGGAAGTATTGTTGGTACTTTGATAAGAACAAGAACTGCAGTAGTAACTCCAGAGTTAGTGCTGAAGCGTACTTTAGCTACTAAAAATTTCTATTAAAATTATTGGGTTTCACTTCTGCTTCACTATGTAGTATACAGAGTGGTACTGTAATAATAATTTCAAATAATTTATGTTAATAACAAAATCTGTGTTATTTTCTTCTAATATAACACATGGTACAATTCTAATTTTATGAGTTATGCTAATGCTTTCAATGGCTAAAAATTAAATGTAAAGGGCAAGAGTAATTTCTGAAAATTGGATTGTTGTATCAGTGGTGATCCTGTTAATATTCTTTTTTGCTTAAATATTTTTTGAAGAACATTTACAATTTTGTCTCCTTCAATAACAAAAATTTCTTCTTTATGTTTTGTGTTCAGTATTTGTCAATTAATTATATAGCTTAAGTGAAGATATTTAAGATTTGATGAACTTCTGTAAACATTTTGCTCAATATCATTGTATTTTGTGCTTTGTAAATTAGCTGTACTGAGTTACCAAGTAATAAAGGGTTTGACTCCATATTTTGATGTGACTGTTGATGGATTTTTAAA